CCCCTGAAGCCCCAGCCCCGGTGCACTGCTGGAGGCCACCCCAGCCCACCCGCTGCGTCTGGGCTGCTCCTAGCTCCTCCTCACGCTCCAGCACACCGACGCCTTCACGGCACTCACCTCCGGGCTGCTCCCGGGATTACCCTCTCATACCTGCATCCCGACCCTCCCAGCCGTTTCTGCCATCGCTAGCCCCCTGTCTACATCCCAGCATCTTCCTGGATCCCCACCTGTTCCAGGTCCCAGCTTGCCCCAGAACCCTATACGCCCCCTCCCCTTCCCTCGACCCCACCTTAACTCACACTGATGCGGACCAGTGCGTCCATGATGGAAGTGAAGGTCTGCATATCCTCACCCTCTGCCATGGCCCTACCGTGCCCGCCCGCCCCTGGGTGCCCGATCCCGGCTGCGGCTGCGAACCCCGGGCTTAATGCAGGAGCCCAGTGGGGGTGTGAGGAGGGCTGGGGGTTGAGGTGTCACTGCGCATGCTCCCGGGACCAGCCTCGAACAGCGCCCGTCGGGGTAGGGGGTGGGAAATAGTTCTCCCCACGTGGTTCTCGAAAGCCGGTCGGGGGGTTGGGGAATATGGAAAGGTATTTGACGGGGGAGCCATTTCTTACATTCTCATTTTTCATTGGCTCCTAATTTTACTCATATAAAGCGGGGGATTAGTTTCGGAGGAAAATGAGTTCCTGGTTGGGAGCACTAAATTTTAGGTTGGGAGATGTTGAGGCATGGGGCAGGGAGGTTTGAGGAACGTGCACTAGAGATGAAAGAAATGGCAAAGAAGACAGAGATGGGATAGATGCCACAGGCATGGGCCCAATGACTTAAAGAGATAAGTGCACCTTGTACAGAGTGGCAGCAGACGCACCAGGTACGAGGAAAGCCTGAGGACCAGGGCGGTGGCCGAGGATGCCCCCTCGACGCATTATTTCCTCCCTGTCGCAAGAGGGCGCTGCGTCCAGGCACTGAGAGGAAGAAAGAGGAGAACGCGAGGAGTAGCAAGTCCGCGGTAAGCGCTGACGCATGCGCATAGCTAACCGCACCCGGTTCAGCTCGCCTTTCTTGGCCAGAGGCGCCGGTTGGACTCACGGGCGGGGCATGATGGGTAACAGGACCGGTGGGGTCCCCAGGAAGTCCTGACTCTCCGTCCCTTCTCCCATCCCCTCCAGTGGTGGGTACGGGCACCTCGCTGGCGCTCTCCTCCCTCCTGTCCCTGCTGCTCTTTGCTGGGATGCAGATGTACAGCCGTCAGCTGGCCTCCACCGAGTGGCTCACCATCCAGGGCGGCCTGCTTGGTTCGGGTCTCTTCGTGTTCTCGCTCACTGTATCCTCCCTGCAGTTGGAGGGGGCGGGCCATGCACACCCTACTCCTTAACTCCCTCAACCAGGCCTTCAATAATCTGGAGAATCTTGTCTTTGGCAAAGGATTCCAAGCAAAGATCTTCCCTGAGAGTAAGTGAATATTGGAGCTTGAGTATTTGAACCGTTGCCCTCCTTGTTCTTCTTGCCTCCCTAGTTCTCCTGTGCCTCCTGTTGGCTCTCTTTGCATCTGGCCTCATCCACCGAGTCTGTGTCACCACCTGGTATGTTCTTGACAGCTGGGTAAGGGGTGTAGGGTGCCATGACCTTTCTGTCTTCACCATATAGCTTCATCTTCTCCATGGTTGGTCTGTACTACATCAACAAGATCTCCTCCACCCTGTACCAGGCAGCAGCTCCAGTCCTCACACCAGCCAAGGTCACAGGCAAGAGCAAGAAGAGAAACTGACCCTGAATGTTCAATAAAGTTGATTCTTTGTAGCTCTGTGAGTTGTGATATGTTGTGGGTGTCA